CTGTATCAAAACATCTCATGTACCCCATATACAACTACTATGTACCCACAAAAATTTAACTAAAATGCTTAAAAATTTTTTAATTTTAAAAAATATTCTATATCCTGATTACGATGGTGGTGACAAGGGTTTAGACATGCGTTGAAGCTTACCGAACAGTTCACTTAAAATGAGTGCATTTTATTGTATCTAAATTATTCTTCAGTAAAGTTGATTTTTAAAAAACATGCACACAAATATAATTTACAAACTATAACATTAGCTCGTTTATGGTGTACCATTCAGTCACTTTTAGTGTATTCAGAGTTGTGCAAACATCATTATCTAATTCAAGAAGCTTTGCATTACCCCAAAAATGAACCCTTTAGCTATTACCAATCACTCACAGTTCCCCCTAATCCTGCTAGTCCTAAAAAACTCTAACTTACTCCTTTTCCGTAGATTTGACTATTTTAAATATTTCCTATAAATGCAGTCATACAGTATGTGGCTTATCCACGGATGAAGGCAAAAATGACGATTTAGTCAGTCTAGCATTCTCAGAGAGCGTTATAACGCCTAGTACAGTCCGGGGTCCTGGGTGCGTTCTGCACTGAGTCGGCTTGGGGCAGGAAGTCATTTAAGCGACCTCCTTCCACTTGCCCCAGCGCCTCACCCCTTCCTGCTCTAGACTACAGTTCCCAAAAATCCTTGCGGCTCTAGTCAACATCTGGCCCGAAGCTGGCGACCTTTTCCTGTTTCTCAGGGAACTCCCTGGGGTTGGCCGGTACCATGGAGGAAGATTGTCTTCAGCGTGCAGGGCCAGCGTCCTACGGCAGTTTCACTCTGAGCCTGTGTCTGGATCACGGAGACGCGGGGTAGCGGTTCGGAGTGCGGAGCAGGGATGTCCCCGAGCTGTGCAGCTGCAAGAACCCGAAAAAACAGGCGCCATCTTCTCGGCGCGGTCCTACTCCGGACTGTATTTCCCAGAGGCCCCCGCGAGTCCAGGGCAGCCCCTTCATTTGCCTGCTGGACCCTCCGCCTCAAGGGTAGGGGAAGTGCGCGGTGAGCGGCCTGGGTCTTGCAGGCTCGGCTGGGGCCCGCAGGTACGTGCATGGGAGTTTGAAGGGACTGACCAGGCTGGTCTGGAGTGTTGGGCATGTATGAGTGTGTCGGGCATGTATGAGTTGGTCGGGCTGATAGAGGGGGTGGTGGGGAGGCGGGCGCGAGGCGTGGGCTTCCGTGTGTGAGTGTGACCTTATGTGACTGTGCCTCTCTGTGTGCGCGGGTGTGATTGTATATCCTCGTTGTAGTTGTGTAATTGTAACAATGTAAGGCTGTATGTGTAGGTATGACTGTGTCCCGTGTTGGGACTGTGATTGTGTGTGGCTGTGTAACTTTGCGTGACATTTGTGGAGGGTGTTTGTGTGGAGAGAATCTGATGAGGCTGTGACTGTGTGTTAGTCTGAGGGGTGTGTGTAATTGTGTTTGTATGACTGTTAGCAGCACTTAAGTGTACTGGATGCCTTACTGAGTAAATCTACTACCCAGAAATAACCCAGTAACGTGAGAATGTGAGAGTGTGACCATGTAACTTTATGTAGCACTGTGTCTGCGGTTGGAAAGTGCGTGTAATCGTGCCGGGGTGATATGTGTGTCCTAGTGGTCATTGTGTTATTTTGAATGTGTGATTGTGTGTAGTGCTCAATAGGGGTCCTGGGGAGGGGGGAACTGTAACTTTGTGTGGCTCAGTAGTGCGTGTGGTATTGTGACTATCTGTAGCACTCTGGTTCTGAATGGTGCTATGTTTGAGGGGTCTGTAAATATGCTAGTGTAACTTATCCTCAAGGTAGATGTGGGACAATGATTGTGTGACCATATATAGTGTTATTGTTTGGGTGAGGCGTGCCTGTGGAGGTCTATGTGGGTCCCCATGGTGGCTGGGTGACTGCAGCATTGGGTAGGGGGTGCTTGTGACTGTCTTTGTGACTCCAGCTCTCCCTGTGAGGTCAGGACAGATTCTCGAGAGGAGAGACCTCACCCCTCTGATACCAAGAATGCTCATGACAGCCTACACTTCTCTGTTTTTGTTTTGTTTTGTTTTAAGGCGGAGTTTCGCTGTTGTTGCCCAGGCTGGAGTGCAATGGCGCAATCTCGGCTCACCGCAACCTCCGCCTCCCCGGTTCAAGCAATTCTCCTGCCTCAGCCTTCCTAGTAGCTGGGATTACAGGCGTGTGTCACCACGCCCTGCTAATTTTGTATTTTCAGTAGAGACGGGGTTTCTCCGTGTTGGTCAGGCTGGTCTCGACCTCCCCACCTCAGGTGATCCGCCTGCCTTGGCCTCCTAAAGTGCTCTGACCTCCCCCATCCCTTCTTCTCTCCATAGATAGTAGCTGTAGATCCAAAATGACCTCTGATCTGCTCAGTCTGGGCCACAAGAAAGGCCTGGCATCTCATCATTCCTTTCTTCTTCAGCTCTGCTCTCGTCAAGAGAGTTACCCAGAGGAAGAATGGCTGTTGACCAAACCAAATACAAGGTGCATTGGGTTTCCTTTTTGCTTCTCTTCTCTACCATCTTAATCTTTGTTTTTTTTTTTTTAGACGGAGTCTCACTCTGTTGCCCAAGCTGGAGTGCAGTGGCATGATCTCAGCTCACTGCAGCCTCTGCTTTCCGGGTTCAAGCGATTCTCTTGCCTCAGCCTCCTGAGTAGCTGGGATTACAGGTGGGTGCCACCATGCCTGGCTAATTTTTGTGTCATGCAACCTCAGAACACTGTCCTTTTTCAGGAGAACGGCCTCAAGGAAGACTAACCATCTGCAATACTAGAAGCCATGGCTGAGGTGAGTTGATGCTTTTTCTTGCCTTCCTGACATACACAAGTAATACGTATGTTTATTGTTTCAGGGATCAGTGATGTTCAGTGATGTGTCCATAGACTTCTCTCAGGAGGAGTGGGACTGCCTGGACCCTGTTCAGAGGGACTTATACAGAGATGTGATGTTGGAGAACTACGGCAATCTGGTTTCAATGGGTAAGGGCATCTGTACCAGTGATTCCCAGTTCTAACCATGTTCCATATCTTTTCTCGTGAGCAGGACTTTACACTCCTAAGCCTCAAGTGATCTCCTTATTGGAACAAGGGAAAGAGCCCTGGATGGTTGGCAGAGAGCTTACAAGAGGCCTGTGTTCAGGTAAGTGAGAAATGACCGGACAGGAGAAAGTCAAAAGAACATTTACCATTTTATTTTCTTTCAGATCTGGAATCGATGTGTGAAACCAAGTTATTATCTCTAAAGAAGGAAGTTTATGAAATAGAATTATGCCAGAGGGAGATAATGGGACTTACAAAGCATGGCCTTGAGTACTCCAGTTTTGGAGATGTTTTGGAATATAGAAGCCACCTTGCAAAACAACTGGGATATCCAAATGGGCATTTTAGTCAAGAAATATTCACTCCTGAATACATGCCCACATTTATTCAACAGACATTCCTTACTCTCCATCAAATAATTAATAATGAAGACAGACCCTATGAATGTAAGAAATGTGGAAAGGCCTTTAGTCAGAACTCACAATTTATTCAACATCAGAGAATTCATATTGGTGAAAAATCTTATGAATGTAAAGAGTGTGGGAAATTCTTTAGTTGTGGTTCACATGTTACTCGGCATCTGAAAATTCATACTGGCGAAAAACCCTTTGAATGTAAGGAATGTGGAAAGGCCTTCAGTTGTAGCTCATACCTTTCTCAACATCAGAGAATCCATACCGGTAAGAAACCCTATGAATGTAAGGAATGTGGGAAGGCCTTTAGTTATTGCTCAAATCTTATTGACCATCAGCGAATTCACACTGGTGAAAAACCTTATGAATGTAAAGTATGTGGGAAAGCCTTTACTAAGAGCTCACAACTTTTTCAGCATGCACGAATTCATACAGGTGAGAAACCCTATGAATGTAAGGAATGTGGCAAAGCCTTTACCCAGAGCTCAAAGCTTGTTCAACATCAGAGAATTCATACTGGTGAGAAACCCTATGAGTGCAAGGAATGTGGCAAAGCCTTTAGTAGTGGCTCAGCACTTACTAATCATCAGAGAATTCACACTGGTGAGAAACCCTATGATTGTAAGGAATGTGGAAAGGCTTTTACTCAGAGCTCACAGCTTCGTCAACATCAGAGAATTCACGCTGGTGAGAAACCCTTTGAATGTCTTGAATGTGGGAAGGCCTTTACTCAGAACTCACAACTTTTCCAGCATCAGAGAATTCATACAGATGAAAAACCATATGAATGTAATGAATGTGGAAAGGCCTTTAATAAATGCTCAAACCTTACTCGACATCTGAGAATTCACACTGGTGAAAAGCCCTATAACTGTAAGGAATGTGGGAAGGCTTTTAGTAGTGGCTCGGATCTCATTCGTCATCAGGGAATTCATACTAATAAATAATAAAAATTAAAGCCCCTGTCACCTTCCTCATATTTTAAACCAAAAATCATGTCTAATAGTTACCCTCTTCCGTAGTTTTTTTTAAAACTTTGTATTTAAATTTTGTATCCAAATGTATTTCATTCCAGGTTATAAATTCGGAGTCTAAAGTGACATTCCCTCTCTCCCCCAGTCATATACCGATGCCAGCTGTTCTATAATTCTTTCATTCATTGTTTTGTTCTACTTTCTTGGTGACACATTATACTCATGTTTATATTTGCTTGTGTTTTTAGAGCTATCTTTTCTGATCTGTGTATTTGTGTTTGCACCAGTATCACACTGTTTGAATTGTGTGACCTTTAATATTTTTAAATTCCTTGTGGAGGTTTAACTTTGTTTTTGAAGTTAGTGTTAGTCTTTTTGTTTTATTTTATTATTATTATTATATGTTTTTTGAGACGGAGTTTCACTCTGTTGCCCAGGCTGGAGTGCAGTGGCGCAATCTCGGCTCGCTGCAACCTCCACCTCCCGGCTTCAAGCAATTCTCCTGCCTCAGACTCCTGAGTAGCTGGGATCACAGGCGTGTGCCACCACACCCTGCTAATTTTCTATTTTTAGTAGAGACAGGGTTTCTCCATGTTGGTCAGGATAGTCTTGAACTCCTGACCTCAGGTGATCCACCTGCCTCAGCCTCCCAAAGTGCTGGGATTACAGGCATGAGCGATTGCACCTGGCTTTATTTTTTGTTGAGACGGAGTTTCGCTCTTGTTGCCTAGGCTGGAGTGCAATGGTGCAATCTCGGCTCGTCACAACCTTCGCCTCCCAGGTTCAAGTGGTTCTTCTGCCTCAGCCTTTTGAGTAGTTGGGATTACAGGCATGTGCCACAACACCCGGCTAATTTTTTGTATTTTTAGTAGAGACGGGGTTTCACCATGTTAGCCAGGATGGTCTCAATCTCCCGACTTCAGGTGATCCACCCGCCTCGGCCTCCGAAAGTGCTGGGATTACAGGCGTGAGCCACTGCGGCCGGTCTTTTTATTTTACAAATGTACATTTTTAATTGTTAAGCCAAAATCACAAAGCAAAAAATTACAAACTAAAAAGCCAAAATTAATTGTAATCATACTTATAGATGGCTGCTCTCAATTTGGTAGAGAAAATCGTGCTATACTTTGCTTTTTTAAGAAAGTGTAATTATGATATGCATGCTGTACCCTTAACTGCTTTTATCATGCCAAAGATTTCATGAGTGCCATTTCAGTAAATATAGATTTTTATTATTTTCATGACATATTTAATGACTTTAAAATGACTATTCCCATTATGGTTGCCACTAAATTTTTGCAGCTATAAAAGCTGACCTCGGCTGGGCACAGTGGCTCATGCCTGTAATCCCAGCACTTTGGGAGGCCGAGGTGGGCGGATCACAAGGTCTGAAGATTAAGGCCATCCTGGCTAACAGTGAAACCCCGTCTCTACTTAGCTGGGCGTGGTGGCATGTACCTGTAATCCCAGCTACTCGGGAGGCTGAGACAGGAGAATTGCTTGAACCTGGGAGGCGGAGGTTGCAGTGAGCTGAGATGGTGCCACTGCACTCCAGCCTGGGGGACAGAGTGAGATTCCGTCTCAAAAAAACACAAAAACTGCTGACCTCATTGGATGCTTATTTTTACTTTTAAAACATTTATTTTAATTGCTAAAATTATCTACATTTTCTCCTTGTGAGCTGTTTTGTTCCCTTACATCAATCCTAATCCCAATGCCATACTAGAAAGTAACACTGTTATGAAAGTGTTATTTATCAATCCAGATATTAATTTTTTGTTTGTTTGTTTTTTTTTTTTTTTGAGATGGAGTTCACTCTGTTGCCCAGGCTGAAGTGCAGTGGCACAATCTCAGTTCACCACAACTGCTGCCTCCCGGGTTCAAGCGATTCTCCTGCCTCAGCCTTCCTAGTATCTGAGACTACAGGCGCACGACACCATGCCTGGCTAATTTTTGTATTTTTAGTAGAGACAGGGTTTCACTATGTTGGCCAGGCTGGTCTTGAACTCTTGACCTTGTGATCCACCCACCTCGGCCTCCCAAAGTTCGGGGATTACAGGTGTGAGCCACTGTGCCCGGTCAATTATTTTTTCTTATAGCTATTAGTGGTGTTTTTGTTTTTTGAGACACAGTCTCGCTCTGTTGCCCAGGCTGGAGGGCAGTGGTGCAATCTCGGCTCACTGCAACCTCTGCCTCCCGAGTTCAAGTGAGTCTTCCGCCTCAGCCTCCCGAGTAGCTGGGACTACAGGCGCGCGCCACCATGCCTAGCTAATTTTTGTATTATTAGTAGAGATGGGGTTTCACCATATTGGCCAGGCTGCTCTCAAACTCCTGACCTCGTGATCCTCCTGCCTTGGCTTCCCAAAGTGCTGGGATTATAGGTGTGAGCCACCGCCCCTGGCTGTTAGTGGTATTTTAAAAAATTATGTCTAGGCATCTATAATAAGGCTGTATGTATTGGATTGCTGTGAAGAGTCAATGAATTAATAAATGCAAAGTACCTCAAACTGTTATCACATAATACAGGTTTAGTAAAAGTTTTCCACTATTATCAGTGATATACTCATTATCATAAGTATCTTCATTAGGATTTATGGAAAGGATTTTAACCATGTTGTTTACCTTTGGCAAATTTGTAATTCATGGTGGAAAAAGAGAAACACTTGTAATGAGTATAACGAAGCCTTTCCCTATCATTATTATTCAGTGTGGAATTTTAAAAGGAAGAGAAAAAGTATGTGTGCATAGTCTTTGTTCAGACTTTATCTTTTATGCTACATAAAGAATACCAGTCTGAGGCTGGGCGCGGTGGCTCACACCTGTAATCCTAGCACTTTGGGAGGCCAAGGTGGGTGGATCACTTGAGGTCAGGAGCTCGAGACCAGCCTGGCCAACATGGTGAAACCCCGTCTCTACTAAAAATACAAAAAAAACAAAAACAAAAACAAATAGCCAGGCATGGTGTTGCATGCCTGTAATCCTAGCTACTCAAGAGGCTGAGGTGGGAGGATTGCTTGAACCTGGGAGTTGGAGGTTATAGTGAGCTGAGATTGCACCACTGCACACTCCAGACTGGGTGACAGAGCGAGACTCTGTCTTACAAAATAAAAAATAAACGGTTACCAATCTGAAACCCTGAAAATATGATGAGTAGTAGAAAGCACAGCTGTCAAAAAAGCAGGAAGAGATTATAAAATTTTTTCTAATATTTCCCCCCAAAATGCAGAAAACATACTGGCAACATTATTTGACCAGAAGAAGCAGTACAATAGGATAACCATCAAATATCTGATTATTAATTCAATATTCCCTCTTAATTAACATGGGTTAAGGAATAAATCCCTAATATATACATTATTTAAATGTACATGAAAATGAAAACAATTGAAAAACCTGTGAGTGGCAGTAAAAGTTGTATTGGAAGTTTTATAACCTAATATTTGTGCATATATTGTAATACTAGGAAGAAAAAATATAGAACCCAAGGAACTAAAACAAGCTGAAATGAATTGTGGGAGGAAGGAGGTAGTATTATTTTAAAAGGCAGAAATAATTGAAAGAAAAAAACTGGATCTGAATCCAAAATTGATATTTGATGGAAGAGAAAAAAAATGAGACAAAGTTTAGTGATTCCAGAGGTGAAATAAGGATGACAAATAAACAATATTGTATATGAGAAATTGAAATGGCTATATATGTAAACTTAAAAGAACTGTGTCATTTGGGGTAATGAAAATGTGGCATGGGTAAAGGTTGTACAATTTTGTTTATATACTACAGGTCACTCAACTATACACTTTAAAAGGGTGAATATTATGCTGTGTGAATTTGATCTCAATTTAAAAACTTAAGGCTGGTTGCAGTGGCTCATGCCTGTAATTCCAGCACTTTGGGAGGCTGAGGTAGGAGAATGGCTTGAGGCCAGGAGTTCAAGACCAGTCTAGGTAACATAATGAGATCCCCCTCCCCTCATCTCTACAGAAAAAAAAAAAAATTAAAACAACAAACTTAAAAGTTGGTATTATAGACATTTTTATAATATATCTGAAAATCTGGAAAAAGTCTGTGATTTTTAATAAGTTGACGACATCAGAATTAACTGGAGGTGTAAAATCTTAATAGACCTCCCTCCAGAATAAACTTATTTAAAAAAATAAGACTGGCCAGGCATGGTGGCTCACGCCTGTAATCTCAGCATTCTGTGAGGCCAAGGCGGGTGGATCACCTGAGGTCGGGGATTTGAGACCAGCCTGACCAACATGGAGAAACCCTGTCTCTACTAAAAATACAAAAAATTAGCCGGGCGTGGTGGCTCATGCCTGTAATCCCGGCTACTCAGGAGGCTGAGGCAGGAGAAAGGCTTGAACCCGGGAGGCAGAGATTGCGGTGAGCGGGGATCATGCCATTGCACTCCAGCCTGGGCAACAAGAGTGAAACTCTCTCAAAAATAAATAAGTGAAATAAAATTTTTCTTAAAATATATTTTAAATGTCAAATTGCTACACTAAAAAAGACACCAAGGTAGAGATTTTTATAGGTGAAATCTATGAAATGTCTTAGGAAACTCTTCTAGGACATAGACTGAGATAGCAAATTATCTATTTTTAAAATTTGTCATAATCCTGATGTTACAACCTACTAGAACCCAAAACAATTTGTCCAGAATCAGTTATGAAAATACAGCATTATAAATTAGCAAATCAAATCTAGTAACCCATTGAAAATAAATATTTGTCACATTCTGAATTTAGGAAAAAACAATTCTGATAAATCAAACTTTCTACTTTCTGAAACTTGAAAATCAAATTGATTTAGATAAGATTGTATTTCTTAGTGTCTGAACTCAGGAACCAAATAGATGTGGATAGCATGGGATTTTTGGAATACAAGATAAGATAATTTACATGGGATTGCAAAAGTTCAAATAACTAAAGTTCTGTCAATGAAAATATATGCTCTAACCTCAACATCTTCTAGATGAACCCTTTTTTCTAGCAGTATTTGACAGGATGGGATATATTTTATAAATAAACTTGGACTATTATCCTATCTGCTGCAGTATCACTGTTCATTCATTTATG